CCCTCATGGGTGAGCCATCTCTGCGGACACTGCACAGGGCCTACGATCCATCGCTGCCTCCCGAGGATGCCAGCCAGGCCCCCGTTGAGATAACTGCTTCCCTGCTGGACAAGGCTGGGACCAGCCATCTCGGTGACAGTTCCAGAACCCCTGGCCTGGGCTGCTGGGTTCAATGGAAAAAGGCTGTGACTAGAGTCAGGGGGATGGTCTCAGTGACCTCAAGGATAAGGCCAGATCCTTGCACTGTCAGTGACCCAAAGCAACAGGTGTCCAGAGCAGCAGTGTGGCGCCTTCACGCCCCCACACATCAGCCCAACTCACCCAGGACAGGGACTGTAGCCTCAGCACTCAACCCATGTGCCCTGTGTGGGGTCTCTTCCCACTGCACTCACAGGAGAGGAAGGGTCCCTCAGGGGTCCACTGGGGTCCCCTCCTGCAAATGGGGCAAGGAGAGGGGCAAGGGGCTGTCTCAAGGCCCCTGGAGCACATGCAGGTCCTGGACTGGGGCTCCTGGGAGGGCCATGATTCTGGGCTCCATGAGTTCAGAGCAGACGCCTTGTTTTTCCTTGTCCACTGTCAGCCACCCCACCCTTCCCTGACCCTTAAAAGAACCAGGAAACAGCACATGATCTGTTGGAAGGAGGCATTCATTCTTTCCTTTCTGTGGGTGTGGGGAGGGGACCACAGGGCACATACCCCACCCTGGGATCCAGCTGAGCAGGGGGGTCAGAGATGACAGCTCTTCCGGCTCACAGGCCACCGGCCCACATACAGGGCAATCAGAAGAAAGAAACAGCACAAGGAAGGCACAGAGGGAGTCGTTGTCCCTGCCAGAGGTGCAGCACTCCGGGAATGTCCCTCACTCTCCCCGTCCCTCTGTCTTGCCCAATCCTGACCAGGTGCAGAAATCTTGCCAAGTGTTTCCGCAGGAGTTGCTGGCAATTGCCTCACATTCCTGGCCTTGGCAAAGAATGAATCAACCCACCCTAGATCCCATAAATAGGGCCACCCAGGTGAGCCTCTCACTCGCCACCTCCTCTTCCACCCCTGCCAGGCCCAGCAGCCACCACAGCGCCTGCTTCCTCGGCCCTGAAATCATGCCCCTAGGTCTCCTGTGGCTGGGCCTAGCCCTGTTGGGGGCTCTGCATGCCCAGGCCCAGGACTCCACCTCAGACCTGATCCCAGCCCCACCTCTGAGCAAGGTCCCTCTGCAGCAGAACTTCCAGGACAACCAAGTAAGGGGCCAAGAGGGGCACCTGCAGGCAGGCCTGGGTTGTGCCTCTTATCAGTCCCTTGCAGTTCCAGGGGAAGTGGTATGTGGTAGGCCTGGCAGGGAATGCAATTCTCAGAGAAGACAAAGACCCGCAAAAGATGTATGCCACCATCTATGAGCTGAAAGAAGACAAGAGCTACAATGTCACCTCCGTCCTGTTTAGGTGAGGGCCGACATCTCCTGGGGGTGTGAGAGCCCCTCTCACCCACCCATCTCTCCCTCCCAAGGAAAAAGAAGTGTGACTACTGGATCAGGACTTTTGTTCCAGGTTGCCAGCCCGGCGAGTTCACGCTGGGCAACATTAAGAGTGAGTCTTGAGTGAGGTGGGGCACTGAGTTGCAGGGCTGACCCCTCACCGTCCACGCCTGCAGGTTACCCTGGATTAACGAGTTACCTCGTCCGAGTGGTGAGCACCAACTACAACCAGCATGCTATGGTGTTCTTCAAGAAAGTTTCTCAAAACAGGGAGTACTTCAAGATCACCCTCTACGGTGGGTCCTCTCCCATCCCCTCGGGGACTGGCTGCCAGCCACTCACTGGCCATCTTGGTCACAGGGAGAACCAAGGAGCTGACTTCGGAACTAAAGGAGAACTTCATCCGCTTCTCCAAATCTCTGGGCCTCCCTGAAAACCACATCGTCTTCCCTGTCCCAATCGGTAATGGCCAGTCTGGATGAGGGGACGGGGACCTGCCTGTTCTGACGGACTTTCTCCCTAACAGACCAGTGTATCGACGGCTGAGTGCACAGTGAGTGTGGCTGGGCGGCTGCGAGGGGGCTTGTGGGAGGCCAGGGTGCAGTGGGCTGGGGGTCTTGGGCCTGCCTTTGCTCATCCCCCTGCCCCCCAGCACTGCTGCTGTCTTTATTCTGCTGTCCCCATCTCGGGTGCCTCCCATTTCCCCACCCATCACCCTCATATCCACCTCTGTCCAGGGTGCCGCCAGCTGCCGCACCAGCCCGAACACCATTGAGGGAGCTGGGAGACCCTCCCCACAGTGCCACCCATGCAGCTGCTCCCCAGGCCACCCCGCTGATGGAGCCCCACCTTGTCTGCTAAATAAACATGTGCCCTCAGGCCTCTGAGTCTACACTGTTTGACCCCTGGGCC